TCTACATTCTTTTTTTTTTTGCCTCAGCCTTTTCCTTTTAAACTGACACTCTTACATCACTGTCACTGACTTCATTCTATGAAATTGAGGGCGTCACTTAACGAAATTTATTTACATGCTTGCTTTGACAGCATGTATACTAAAATTGGAATGATACAGAGAACTTTAACATGGCCCCTGCTCAAGGATGACATACAAATTTGTGAAAATTAAATTTGAAAAAATAAACATAAAACTCTAAACTTATTTGAAACTAAAAATGTGCCAGAAACACTGTACCAGGAGCTGGTGACACAAAGATAGTAACAATAGCTAACAATAACCGTTTTAGGAACTTTCTGGTTTTCCAAAGTAAGAATTTAGCTCTGTTCTGTAAATAGCAATTGTTTTGGGTTCTCCGTTGTATTATTTGTAAAATGGGAATGGCAATAGATATTAATGCCTTACAGATTGTGGTAAGAAGTAAATGAAACAAAACATGTAAAGCATCTAAGAATGCCTGGCACATAGCAGGTGTTAAGTTTTATATTTTAATTTGAAAAATAAATAGAAACCTAAAGTTACTAATAAAAAAAGTGAAACTGACAATGAAGCTTCAAATGTGAAAAATAAGTGCATCGAGAATCTTGGAGAGGCCTTTATTTATTTATTTATTTATTTATTTTTGAGACGGAGTCTTGCTCTGTCGCCAGGCTGGAGAGGCCATTTTACAAAAATTTCTTACCCCGTGACCCCAGAATGTATCTCAACTTCAACTGGACCGAGAACTACAATTCCCAGAATGCACCTAAACAAGGCCCCGGGAACGGAGTCCGGCGTTGCTGCAGGGGATTGTGGGTGGCGTGGTTTCCCTCAGAGATTTTTCACCTCACCAGGGCGCGAGAATCTTGGAAACAGCCACCAGGGTGGGCGGGGCAAGGGCTGGTGCTCCACCAATCACCGAGCCAGCCCCTGGAAGCGCTGAGCCGTGGCCAATCGGAACGCAGCGGCTTCCTCCTAGCCTGGCGCGCGATTATTTGAAGACGCTCACGGAGCGGCTGGCTAGGCTGAGGAGAGCTCGCCGGGCTCTGAGGCGCAGGTAACCTCTGGAGTAGGCCGAGGCGGGGGGCTTTGATGAATGTGGTTATTGTCATTTCTTTTAGGAATTCAATAAAGAAAATGGCAGCTCTTACTCCAAGGAAGAGGAAGCAGGATTCTTTGAAGTGTGACAGGTGAATCTCAGCCTGTGAATAGAAACTCTTAGATCTTATCAATGGACTTTGTTTCTTTTTATAGCCTTTTACACTTCACTGAAAATCTGTTTCCATCACCTAATAAAAAGCACTGTTTTTATCAAAACAGTGATAAAAATGAAGAAAACCTGCATTGCTCTCAACAAGAGCATTTTGTTTTAAGTGCGCTCAAAACAACTGAAATAAATAGACTGCCATCAGCAAATCAAGGCTCACCATTTAAATCTGCGCTCTCCACTGTATCTTTTTACAACCAAAATAAGTGGTACCTCAATCCACTGGAGAGAAAGCTGATAAAAGAGAGTAGATCTACTTGTCTAAAAACTAATGATGAAGATAAATCTTTTCCCATTGTGACAGAAAAAATGCAAGGAAAACCAGTCTGCTCCAAGAAGAACAACAAAAAACCACAGAAGAGTTTAACTGCTAAGTATCAACCAAAGTATAGACACATCAAGCCTGTATCAAGGAATTCTAGAAATTCCAAGCAAAATCGAGTGATCTATAAGCCAATTGTGGAGAAGGAAAATAATTGTCATTCAGCTGAAAATAATTCCAATGCTCCTCGGGTTCTGAGCCAAAAAATAAAACCACAAGTTACACTCCAGGGTGGAGCAGCATTTTTTGTTAGAAAAAAATCTTCTCTTAGAAAATCGTCCCTGGAAAATGAGCCGTCACTGGGACGCACCCAAAAGAGTAAATCAGAAGTCATTGAAGATTCTGATGTAGAGACTGTCAGTGAAAAAAAAACTTTTGCGACAAGGCAAGTGCCAAAGTGCTTGGTCCTAGAAGAGAAATTGAAAATTGGACTACTGAGTGCAAGCAGTAAAAATAAAGAGAAATTAATAAAGGTAAAGCTAAATATATCACTTTAAAAATGGCTATGTTTGGTTTTTTTTTTAAACCTATTTTCAGGATTCATCAGATGACAGAGTTTCTTCAAAGGAACATAAAGTTGATAAAAATGAGGCTTTTTCTTCAGAGGATTCTCTTGGTGAGAATAAGACAAGTAAGAGAAAACTCGCATGAATTTAGCTGCTTAATACACATTATCATGATTTTTCCCCTACCAGTTTCTCCTAAGTCCACTGTCTATCCAATCTTCAGTGCATCTTCAGTCAATTCAAAAAGGTGAGAATTGTTATTGTTTTAAAGTCCAAGCCTAAATTTATATATATCAACTTTCTGTGTCAAGATCTTTAGGTGAAGAACAGTTTTCTGTGGGATCTGTCAACTTCATGAAACAGACCAATATCCAGAAAAATACTAATACCAGAGATACAAGTAAAAAAACAAAAGACCAGCTCATCATCGTGAGTAAATTCCAAACAAAGCTTCTCCTATCAATGGGTTTCTTTTTTTACCCCCCAATTATAGGACGCTGGTCAGAAACATTTTGGGGCTACTGTGTGCAAGTCTTGTGGTATGATATATACTGCTTCCAACCCTGAAGATGAAATGCAGCATGTACAGCATCACCACAGGTTTCTGGAAGGAATCAAATATGTGGTGAGCCAAAACATAGTCTTTCAGTTTGTTCTTAAACTGTGACCCTTTTGTTTTCCTTTGGCAGGGTTGGAAGAAAGAACGTGTAGTAGCAGAGTTTTGGGATGGGAAAATCGTGTTGGTTCTGCCACATGATCCAAGCTTTGCTATCAAAAAGGTATGGAACATTATCTTTTTATCTCTTGCCTTCATTCACCTGTCTTGGTTTTTAAAATCATTAGGTAGAAGATGTCCAAGAACTTGTTGATAATGAATTGGGCTTCCAGCAAGTTGTTCCTAAATGTCCAAACAAAATAAAAACTTTTCTTTTTATATCTGATGAAAAGAGAGTAGTTGGGTGTTTAATTGCAGAACCCATCAAACAGGTATGGTATATTTGTTTTAAATTATTGGCATATTAGCTATAGATGCTTCTGTATATCATTGCAGGCATTTCGTGTCCTGTCTGAACCAATTGGTCCAGAATCCCCAAGCTCTACGGAATGTCCTAGGGCTTGGCAATGTTCAGATGTACCAGAACCTGCAGTCTGTGGGATAAGTAGAATCTGGGTTTTCAGACTGAAGAGAAGAAAGCGCATTGCAAGACGACTGGTTGATACCCTCAGGTAAGAAATAAAATGGATCTAGATCCAGAACCCCATCATTAAATCATCTTTTCTTCTCTTTTAGGAATTGCTTCATGTTTGGCTGTTTTCTCAGCACTGATGAAATAGCATTTTCTGACCCAACACCAGATGGCAAGTTATTTGCAACCAAGTACTGCAACACCAAATCCTTTCTAATTTTTATTCTAATCAACAGATTGTAGAAGATTAAATAGGTACCAGGAGACATGAAAGAATCATCTTCAACATTTCTCAAGTAGCTGCTGATTATCTCCTTTTATGGAGGCATAACAAGCTCCTGGAGGCTTCTACAGATTCTAAAGGGAAAGATTTCCTGGGAGGTGAGAAAGCCACTTGAGAGAAGGCTATTTTGATTTACTAATTAATTCAGTGTAAAGGTAGTCCTGGGCACGGTGGCTCACGCCTATAATCCCAGCAGTTTGAGAGGCCTAGACAGAGGTTGCTCAGGAGTTCCAGAGCAGCCTGAGCAACTTGGTAAAACCCTGTCTCTACAAAAAATAAAAAAAAAAAAATTAGCCAGGTGTGGTGGCACACACCTGTGGTCCCAGCTACTCGGAGTGGGAGGCAGAGGTGCAAGGATCACTTGTGCCTGGGAGGTTGAGACTGCAGTGAGCCATGATTGCCCCACTGTACTCCAGCCTGAGTGACAGAGCAAGACCCTGTCTCAAAAAAAAAAAAAAAAAAAGCCCTCAGCCAAGTCACATGTTGCTCTTTTGAGAATGAGGCAAATGTCCAAAAAGATAACATCTGAGACTTAGAGCAAGTTCTAGAACAAGAATAAAAAAAATTTTCTTCCAGTTGGTAGCAGATTGTCTGCAATCTTGTGTTGAGGATTTCTAGGACCTCACCAGACTCAAGGGGCAGTGCATGCTGGGATTATTTTGTAATGTCTACCATAGACAAGGGCTGTGAATTTGCTGGTCTTGTCCTTGGTATTAGTTTATTCCTATTAGATATCTCAACTGTAGGAAGTGGAAATAAATTTCTCAATGAAAAGCAATGGCTTATGTATTAAAGAGCCAATTCAAGAAAGATCCAGTTCCTGCTTTAAGTCTTAAAGCAGGAACTGCTATTCCTGCTAGGAAAAGAATGCCCTGGAGAAGCTGCTCTGTTGGCTTGGCAAAGAAGAGTGACACATGTCAGAGTGAGGATAAGAGACCCTATTGAGTATCAGGATGCAAAATTATACATACGTTTTTCTACAAATTAAGACAACTTCCAATTTACTTGTCACATTATTTTGATGGAATATATGCAAATTAATGTTGTGTCCTATTGCTTGGTACAATCTTATACCAAAAGGCCTTCAGTGATTTCTAGGCATTTTTAAAGTTCAGAGTGCAGTTGTTCCTAATGTTTCTGAGAACGCCCTGTGTCGGTAATTTTTAAAATTCTGTCTACACCCAAATGTAGGTATACCACCTACATTGGCAATTCAGTAATTTGGAAAATTCCCAGGGGACTGTGGCTTACAGAAACTACTGATCCAAAACACTTTATAGATTAGCAAAATAAGGCCAAGAGAGGGAAAGAAACCTCACATTTACTCAAGTTTAATGACAACACTCAAATCAATGAAGTATAAAATAATGCTGAGACACCTTCTGGTACCCAAAGTGTCCTTTATTCTTTATCATCCTATTTGAGTTTTATTGTTTTTACACAGCTGGGAAATGCTTAAGGTACAAATTAATAAATTTTAAACTCAGTATGGAAAATACATTTAATAAATTAAAGCAAAAACCAAAGATCTGAGGAGATCCAAGAGATCAAGACAATCTGTAACCAGAGTCTGAAGTATCCAAGGAGCTACTCTTTTTGAGGCATATTCTCCTCAGCTTCCAGTTATCATTTGATAAACACATCAGCAAAAGGTTCAGTGTTTTAAACAAATGTAGACTTTATTTTGTACTGTACAAAGTGCTAATGTCAGTAGATCCATTAAAATATAGAATATTTAAGAAAGATCATTAATAAAAGTAATGGTCATTCAATTTAATGTTACAGTTTACAGCGTTTTACTGCTAGTGTTTTAAGTCAGCATGAGCAGTATCAAAGTACTTATGTAGCTAGTTTCTAAAACTTTACAGAAAACCCAGTACAATTCCAAGTGCTTATAGCCAATATAAGCATATTTCATATTAGAAATAGTTATCCATATGTTAACAAGAAACTATGGTCCTCAAATATGCCAATTTTAGAGTCTAATAACTACTGATAGTAACTATGTAAATATTTTGGAATAAACAGTTATTTACGCAAGCCACACTTCAGCTGAGATGATCACTAGACATCTGTTTCCAGAGCTTCAACAATGTGTGCAGCAGAAGGACGATCTTTAGGGTCTTCATTAGTGCATACAGAGAAGAGTTCAATTACTTTCTGGTATGATTCATCCAGTTCTTCCATATTAATAGGTGGCCTAGTTCCCAACGCTGCATAGTATGCTTCATCATCAAAATCACTTTCATCAAAAGTTTTATCTTGAAGGAGTTAGAGATTGAAACAATAAACAAAATCACTTTATGTCATGGAAAAGTTTAATAGCTCACCCTTCTCCTGAAACAAGAATTTATGGTCCAGTATGCTTTCCATTCTGCCACAGACAGAATGGAAATGTCTTCAATTGTCCTGCCATCAAGTAGATTTGCTTTAGTCTTGGATTTATAGGTTATCGACCCCTACTTTTACCCTTCCTGTGATAGTTTTCCAATCAATCATTTTCTCAGGAAAGGGGAGTTTTTAAGATAATGTTTTGCTTCTCTGGATAGCCTCAATTTTTCTCCCTATTCTCAATCTATGTCTCATTTGTGTGAGATTAAACCTTGGTGGTACCAAATCAGTCATCAGTACTAATACATATCTTAGAAAGATAAAATTATATAATCTTTAGTGTGAAATGAAGAGATTGGGATTTATGTTAGAAATTGTATTCATACCTTCATCATCATCATCATTTGAAAGATTAATGTGTGGAATCGATAAAGTCATCATTTCCCACAAAGTAAGGCCAAAGGCAAATATGTCTGCCTTGTCAGTAATAACACCATTCTCCTCCACAGCTTCTTTGGGTTTCCATGGCTCTGTGCCAATGTAACAAGCCTCAGGGTCAGTCACTGAAACAAGCAAGATGGTTATGAAGGCAGGAGCTACAAATCACGAAAAGGCAAGCAACCCAAAGGGAAACAGGCGAACGATTTGAACAAGTAGTTCACAGGTTAATCAGTGTAGCCAGAAAATGTAAAAATACACTCAACCTCAATAAGGATTACTTTCTACCTTTCAGGTTGGTAAATATTCAAGAAGCTGGTCAGTTGGCAGGTATGTAGAGAAACAGCAATTCTCTTACAAATTAGTAGGAATATAGAATGTGGATGTTGAGATTACAGACTCTGGAGCCAGACTGCCTTGCTTGGGTTGGTTCAAAGACATGTGTGTGCAAGCTGCGTGACCTTGAGCAGATCACTTCTAGACCTGAATTTCTTCATTTTGTGAACAATATTAGGCTGAGAGAAGTACCATTTCTATGCTTCCATGATTGCTATGTCAAGGAAAAGGGAAAGGGACCAATCACACATAGGCTCTTTTTTAAAGCCCAAGAAAGAAATAGGTCCACTCACATTTCCATTTAAACTTGAGTCAACTTGTCAATTTCAATGAAAAAGCCAGCTAAAATTCTCATTAGGATTGGACTAAATCTCTGGATCAATTTAGTAAGCATTAACATCTTAATAGTATTGAGTCTTCCAAACCGCAGTCATATATTTCTCCACTTAGTTATATCTTACTGAATTTTCTCAGTGATGCTTTATAGTATTCATTACAGAGGTTTTAGACTTTTTTGGTTATTTATTCCGAAATATTTTGGGTTTTGGTACTTGTAAATAGATTTTAAACAATTCCATTTTCAATTATATACTGCTAATACACAGAAATGTAATCACTAACTTCACTATAGCTGTTTTATAGATTCCTTGGGATTTTCTACCTAAACAACATATCAACTGCAAACGGGGACAGTTTCGTCTCCTTTCCAATTTTGCCTTCTCCATTTTCTTGCCTTATTTTAGTGGCTAGGGCTATAGGACTGCTAAATAAAACTGGCAAGAGCAGGCATCCTGGTCTTGTTCCCTACTTCAGTATGATACCTGCAGGTTTTTCTTGTAGACAGCCTTTTTCAAGCTAAGATCCCTTCTATTTCTAGTTAGCTGAGAGGTTAACTAGATTTTAAACTAACTTTTAAATCAAGAATGGATGTTGGATTTTGTCAAACACTTTTTCGGTATCTATTGAGATATGTAGTTTTCAAATTTGATTAAAGACTTAAATGTTGGACCTAAAACCATAAAAACCCTAGAAGAAAACCTAGGCAATACCATTCAGGACATAGGCATGGGCAACGACTTCATGATTAAAACACCAAAAGCAATGGCAGCAAAAGCCAAAACAGACAAATGGGATCTAATTAAAGAGCTTCTGCACAGCAAAAGAAAGTACCATCAAAGTGAACAGGCAACCTACAGAATGGGAGAACATTTTTGCAATCGACCTATCTGACAAAGGGCTAATATCCAGAATCTACAAAGAACTCAAACAAATTTACAAGAAAAAAAAAAAAAAAAACATCAAAAAGTGGGCAAAGGATATGAACAGACAACTTCTCAAAAGAAGACATTTATGCAGCCAACAGACATGAAAAAATGCTCATCATCACTGGTCATCAAAGAAATGCAAATCAAAACCACAATGAGATACCATCTCATGCCAGTTAGAATGGCAATCATTAAAAAGTCAGGAAACAACAGATGCTGGAGAGGATGTGGAGAAATAGGAATGCTTTTACACTGTTGGTGGGACTGTAAACTAGTTCAACCATTGTGGAAGACAGTGTGGCAATCCCTCAAGGATCTAGAACTAGAAATACCATTTGACCCAGCAATCCCATTACTGGGTATACACCCAAAGGATTAGAAATCATGCTACTATAAAGACACATGTACACGTTTATGTTTATTGTGGCACTATTCACAATAGCAAAGACTTGGAACCAACCCAAATGTCCGTCAATGACTGGATTAAGAAAATGTGGCACATATACACCATGGAATACTATGCAGCCATAAAAAAGGATGAGTTCATATCCTTTGCAGGGACATGGATGCAGCTGGAAACCATCATTCTCAGCAAACTATCACAAGGACAGAAAACCAAACACCACATGTCCTGACTCATAGGTGGGAACTGAACAATAAGAACACTTGGACACAGGGTGGGGAACATCACACCCTGGGGCCTGTCATGGGGTAGGGGGGAGGGATAGCATTAGGAGAAATACCTAATGTAAATGACTAGTTAATGGGTGCAGCAAACCAACATGGCACATGTATACCTATGTAACAAACCTGCACATTGTGCACATGTACCCTAGAACTTAAACAATTTTGTTAATATGGTGAATTTTATTGACTCCTCCCCCAAGCTTTGAGGTATAATTAACAAATTATATATGTTTAAGGTATACAACTTGATGTTTGATATATGTAAACACTGACCTCATAGCCACAGTCAAGCTAATTAACATATCTATCACCTCATATAGTTACCATTTTTTTGTGTGTGTGAGAATACTCAAGATCTACTCTCAGCAAATCTCAAGTGTACAGTATTAACAAAGGGCACGAAGCTTCCATTATGCAGGATGAGTAAGTTCTGGTGACCTAACGTACAGCATAGTGAGGACATTGATTCTTGAATGTTACAACTTTTCCTTCCTGGAATAAGTCCTAGTTGGTCAAGATGTAGTGTTCTCATGTAGTATTAGACTGAATTGGCTAATATTTTGTTAAGGATTTTGATACCTGTGTTTGTGAAGGATATTGGACTATGATTTTTTTTTCTTATCAGTTTATTTTTCTGTGTACATAGCAGGTGTACATGTTTATGTGTTAATGTGATATTTTGATGCAGGCATGCAGTGTATAATAATCACATCAGGACCGATAGGATGTCCTACAATGTGTCAGGTTTTCATATTAGAGTTATGCTGACCACAAAAACAGACTGGGCAGAGGTCCTTATTCCTCTATTTTCTGAAAAAGTTTGTGTAAAATCCATATCATTTCTTCCTTGGATATTTGGTAGAAATCAACAGTAAAACATCTGGGTCTTGAGTTTTCTTTGTGGGAATGTTTCTTAGTAGACATAGGGCTATGTGGATTTCCTTTTCTTCCTATATTAATTTTGGTAAATTGTATTTTTCAAAGAAATTGTCCTTTTCATCTAAGTTGTCAAATTCATTGCCATAAAGCCGTTTATAATAGCCTAATTATTCTTTAAATGTGTGTAGAATTTACAATAACCCTTTTCTCATTCCTGTTGTTGGTGACTTGTGTTCTCTTTTTTCTTGATCAGTCTAGATAAAGCTTTATATATTTCATTATCTTTTCAAATAACCAGCTTTTGGCTTTGTTAATATTTTATAGTATTTGTTTTTTATTTCATTGATTTCTGCTCATAGCTTTATTCCCTTCCTTTGGATTTGCTCTGCTTTTCTTTTTCTAGATTAAATCAATGAACATAGGTCATTGATTTAGAACTTTCCTTTTTTCCAATATAATTTACAACTATAGATTTCCCTCTGAGCCCTGCTTTAGCTATTGCTTGCACATTTTGATATGCTGTATTTTCCTTAATTATTCAAAACATTTTCCAATTTCCCTTGTCATTTTATTTGACCCATAGGTTATTTAAATTTGTGTTACTGAATTTCCAAATACTTGGGGTTTCCTTAGATATCTTGTTAGTGATTTCTAACTTAATTCCATTGTGGCCAACAAATATACTCTATGATTCCTCCCATAGTGTCATACAAACCTTTACTTCTGCTATAACTAGGATAAACTCAAACTCTTACAGACAGAATATTCACTAGGCAGTGTTAGAGTGTATTATACTAAAAAATGAAAATTTTCAGTATTTGATTACTATAATCTGCATTTCCTCACAAATAAGGTTAGAGTGAAAACAATATAATTCATTTTGAAACAATAGAAAGAAGACACAGTGGGGCTGTTTACTGAAAGAAATTTCTCCAGAACTGAAGGAAAGTTCTGCCCTGAGAGTCTCAAGAACTTTACAAGGAAAAGAGGATGAAACTAACATTTAAAGAACAAAAGGGAGGGGTAAAAGAAGGAAAAGTGAGAATCCATAAGCCAGGAAATTGAAGATTCCAGTTAACAAGCACTCATTTATTCCGTTAACATTTTGAGAGGTATGCCTGATAAATGAGCAGGCTCTGTTAAGTGAGAACAAAAATACCAGACTAGGAGGGTACCCAGTACCAGCAGGCAAGAAGGAAAGATGAGTGGTGTCTCTATGGTAGCCTTTGTACTTAGTTCTGCTTTGGGCATTACAGTTTAGAAGGTAGCCATGGACATTATAAGCTCCTTAAAGGTTTTCCCCTATACTGTACCTTATATATTAGAGGTACTTCATGGAATTCATGACAAGAGAAAAGCCTATAGACATGGCCCACATGGGCAGTGACTCTGTGGCAATAAGGAAGGATACTTACACCGTTCAGTATATACACGTATATGTGTGTGTACACATACATTCTAAGTAGGTCAGATTCCTACAAGGATCCATCAGGCTAAAAAGTAGTTTTCTAGAACTCTGGGTCTAAAATAACGGCTCCAATTTGAGACTCGAACCACAAGTGCATTTCCTGTATGTATGTTTACAGTTCTCCAAGTCTGTAAACATAATAGCATGTGACATAGTGAATTTAACATAGTATTTAAACATAATGGATTGGGCCCCCTGCCACCTATGTTAGTGATTGGGTTTGCTCCCTGTGAAGATGGATTGTTCTGACAACAAAAGTTTGATGAGATCATAAACTAATGGTTCAGTCATTTCTTTTGGTTGATACAGAAACAGTTTATACTTTATTTCCCTTTACTACATTCAAAGAGTTTAAGCAGACATGCTTTAGTTACTATCCCAAACTGAAAAATGATGAAACTGGAGCTCCTACTTATCCTTCAATTCTCAGCTTATTAAACATCATTTAGCGAGGCCTTCCTCAACATCTAGACTAGGTTAAGGGCCACTGCTGTGTTTATAATTCCTTGTATCATAACTGTCATCTTGTCTCATTAGTATTCAAAAGCTGCTTTCCATCCTAGATTAGGAGCTGCAACAGGGTAAGACTGTGTCTGTCTCATGTACTCTATATTCATGGTGCCTGACATGTATATAGTATTAATATTTGCAAATTTATCTTGAGATAAACACTTAAGATTTTGGCTTTTCATCGAATACTATATATATATATATTTATTTATTTATTTATTTATTTTAATTTATTTTTTTTTGAGATGGAATCTCGCTGTCGCCCAGACTGGAGTACAGTGGCTTGATCTCAGCTCACTGCAAGCTCTGCCTCCTGGGTTCACGCCATTCCCCTGCCTCAGCCTCCTGAGTAGCTGGGACTACAGCTGCCCGCCACCACGCCTGGTTAATTTTTTGTATTTTTAGTAGAGACGGGGTTTCACTGTGTTAGCCAGGATGGTCTCAATCTCCTGACCTCATGATTTGCCCGCCTCGGCCTCCCAAAGTGCTGGGATTACAGGTGTCAGCCACTGCGCCCAGCCAGAATACTATATTTTAGTTGTGAAATGTTAATATATTACCTGTTTAAAAAAAATTTTAAGATTTGGGTATTTTTTTTCAAACTTTTCTTCATATATGTAAATACATATAAGTGCTATTTTATACTCTGTTTATCTCACTGGATATATTTATGCCTATAAATATAAACCCGTATAATTTATGGATATATGGTATTCTATTGTGTGGTAGTATAAATTAAACCACCCCTTATTGGTGGACATTCTCACACATTGTTGCATAGTCTGTTCTGCTACAATGTGTATTTTTGAAACAGTAAAAAGATTGATATTTTTCCCAGTACATAAATGTTATTTTTGAAGTGATCAGAGGCAAATCTCACAAATAGAAAGCCTTTGCCTACAGAAATGCCTTCCCTGAGCATATGCCTGGTGTAGTAGCTTTAAGAATTGCTATTGCTAACTACAAAAGCTGTGAGTGAGTCCAGGTAAAGGAGCTGCCAACACATTTCCCACACGCTTAAAAATATATATATATTTTTAGTGAGAAAGCCAGATCAAATTTTTCATCTTGATGAAAAGTATCTATTGAAAATACTCTCATATGTAACCTTCAGCATAAACCCAGGGTTTATGGCTACAAAGGAACATTTTATCATCATAGAAAGTTTCACTGAACAGCACTGCTCTAGAAAGTCTTGCTCCGGCTCAGAAATGACACAAGTCATTTCTTCTGGTAGAACCTTTCAGACGACAGTTTGGAAATCTGCATTTAAAATAAGAAAAATATTTTAAAATGTTTATGCCCTTGCAGATTTAATGTGTTAGTATCTTTTATTAGGATTATTAACTGTTTTTGTTACTGCTTTAGTTTTCAAAGTTGCATAGGTTTTAACCCTGTTTTTTTTTTCTATAAACCTAGTTATATCTTGAAACTTTTGCGCAATGAAGTTTTGCAGGAAATAATATATCAGGTTATTATAAAAAAAATGCCTGTACTGCCTAATTACTCAATTACTTCTTTGGACTGTGTTCTTAAGAATGAAACTATAGGGTCAAAGGGCATAAACATTTTTAAAGGTTTTTCTTATTTTAAATACAGCTTTCCAAACTGTCACCTGAAAGGTTCTACCACAAGAAATGACTTGTGTCATTTCTGAGCTTGAGCATTTAACTATCACTGCAAGACTTTCTAGAGCAGTATTGTTCAATGAAACTTTCTATGATGATTAAATCTCCTAAATCTGCATTGTCCAATGTGGTAACCATTAACCACATGTAGCTTCTGAGCACTTGAATTGTGGCTAGGGTGGCTGAGAAAATAATTTCAATGTTTTAATATTAATGTAAATAGCAACATGCAGCTCATAACTACTGTATTGGACAGTACCACTCCAATGCTTTTTCACCCTCCCCATAATGGTGGCCATGTTCCATATAGTGGCTGTTCCATCAGTATAAGTCCTAAAGGGAGAATGACACAGAACAAGGTGCTAATGGCCATGCAGCTTGAGTAATAAGCCTTGGTTGTTGTAAGTCACTGAAGTTTTTGAGGTCTGTGTTACCACAGCAAAACCTATTCTAACCTCAGTAAAACAGCAGTTACAAGTTCTACTTAGTGTATGAGAGGACATGTTAACCTACATTGTTGCTCATACTAGCAATCTTTTTATTTACTAGCAATCTTGTTACTCCTTCAATAATATATTTACAAGTCAGGCACTATTCTAGAGTTGAGGATATTTCAGTGGACAAGATATACAAGGTTCCCTTCTTAGAGCTTACAAGCCTAATGGAGGAATGGAGAAACGTTTAACAGATAATTTACACAGTGTGATGAGTGTTGATAGCAGATTATCTCATTGTTATTTAGCTTTTAAAACATTAGTAAGAACATTACATATATATTTTCCTAATTGCCATTTTTTTCATTTCTCAACAGTCTCTTCATAATAGAGCTTTTATCTGTTTCTCATTGATTACTAATAACTCTTAATGCATTAGAAATATTAAATATCTTATACATTTATCTCAGTTTCTAATGTCTTAAGCTCCCTGCCCCTCTCCAACCCACTGTGATATAGAATTCTTTTTTTTTAAATGGAGGTACCCATGGCTTTTTAATGATGGTTTCTAGCTTTGGTGTCTTCTTTAAAGTCCTCTCCACAGCCAACATTAAAGAACTATTTATCTACAATTTTTTCTACTGTTACTTTTTCCCCCAATCTTCAATATATGGGGATTCAAGTGTAAGGATAGAAAACAGCTGTGTTTTTTTCTAAAATGTCCAGATAACATCATTTACTGACTAAACTACCTCTTTTCTCACTAATACAAAAATGTCACCTTTATCACACAACAAATTCCTCTATTTGGGAACTATTTCCTGACTCTCATGTTCTATTTTTCTGCCTATTTTGGCATGAGTATCATCGCTTTAATTACTGTAGCTTTATAAAACTTTTTATCTGCTCAGGAAGATTCCTCCTCCTTTCATCGAGTTTTCCCAGCCATGTTTGATTGAACATGTATCCTCAAAGAGGAACTTCAGATTAATTCTGACATGTTCTAGAATAGATCACATTAAGATTATGTAGAATTTATAGGCTATCAAATTCATTCATTTCTGCTTTCTGTTCTTAGGGCGTCATTTTTTTCAATTTCAGTTGAATATTCAACTTAACTTCATAAAAGTTAAATAATGAAAATGTTTCCTTTGAGTAGTTTTGAACATATCAAATAGGGTTTGACTTGTTATATTCTTATATTTTCTAAATATTTTATAAATGGAATTTGATTTCTCTTTTTAGCCAAAAATTATTCGGAAGTGTTTTAAATTCCTAAAAAGTTTGGAGTTTTTGTTTCCTATTTTATTACAAATTTCTAGATTTACAGCATTGATGTTAAGGAATATCACCTATTAGACTATTCATACTTTTTATAATTCGAAGTTTTTTTGTGTGATCTAAGAATATGGTCAATTTTAATAAATATTATGGTGCAGAGGTACTTGCCTTACTATTTACTCAGATCTTTAACAT